CGAAAAATCCCCCCCGGACTGGAGGTCCGGGCCCCCAATCGCGCTGCCCTCCAGAGGACGGCGGCGATGGACCCTCTGCAGCTCCCTCCGGGCAAAGGTCCAGGCGGTGGCCGTGGCGGCGGCAAGATGAAGCTCAAGAGTCTCCCTCCGCTTCGGCGACCGAGCTCCTCACTCCGGACTCGACTGACGGGCAAACATCGCTTCCCCCCCACCGACTCTAGGTTCCCCCCCTTTCTCCCCTCCCCTAGATTTTTTTTCCCCCCCTCCCCTACCTCTTTCCCGGATGGCCTCTTAGACGACCTTGGATTGGTTAAAGTTCTTTAGAACCCGCCTATACACTGTTCCTATTGGTCCCTGGATACAAACAACGACGCCATTTTCCCACCAGTTCTATGGAAACAGAAAGTTACGCCTCAAGGCTTTCTGGGAAATAAAGTCCATACTCTGGGGCCAACGCGCAAATCCTCGTCCGCGAGAACTGCAAGGCCCGCAATGCCCTGCGCCTGCGTGGACCGGTGCGGGGGCGGGGGGGAGGTGAAAGGGGCGGGGCAACAAAGCAGTAGGGAGGCGGCAACGACGCCTGCGCAGTGTGACCGGGATGGCGCATTTTCTTGCACCAACTAATGCGGTGTCGCTGGCGGCTGAGGAGGGCGGAGAGTTCTGTGGTGAAATAGTGGGAAGGATTCATGTAGGCATCGGGAAGAGCCTAAGTCCACATTATAAAATAGGAAGTTGATGCGGGGTACAGTTACTCCCGGACCGGCGGCGTGAAAGTCGTGATATCATCGTTGAACTGTGAGCGGCAGTGGCGGCGGCTGGGGGGAACCCGGATGGGAAGAAGGGCGGGGGAGGCTGGGAGGCGGGGCAGAGGAAAGAAAGAAAGGAGAGTGAGGACCCGGATGCTGAACCGGATTGTGTATGAATTTTCCATCCCCTAGCTTTAAGCGAGGAGGGAGAGGAAGGGTTGGCCAAGTGGGGCGGAAGGGAGCATCTGAGCGAGGAGGAAGCAGAAACCTCACCGTTTCTTCCCCTCCGGACTCTGTGCTAGCACTGTATACGTTTGCAGTTCTCTGCCCAGCCGCTGTGGAAAATCGGCCTCGAAGTGATTGAAATTCCCTGTTTATATCAGGCGGCTTCTTTCAGATCCATCGTCTTTCTCCCGGAGTATGAATGGAAGGATTCAGTATGCGCTTCACATTTGTATGTCTCTGGCCATTCTCAAACCAGGCCCTTCCCTTTGAAAAGTCTTTTGCATGGGATGTTCACTTCTTAGACGCAAGGTTGTGTGCCCTGGTTTCATCGTCTAACGCGTTAGAAGGCGCTTTCATTTCTTCATGGGTGTTGAGCGCCGACCACTGGGGTGGCCTCTGCCTTCGTAGACCTGCGCCTGGTGAGACGGACAGATGCTGAACAAAACGATGTGAAATTACCGCAGTGGCAGTGCCCCAGAGGAGAGTTCCACGGTGATAGGAGAATGAGGGAATTTGGCTTCTTTAGGGAGGGAAAGGAAGGGTTTCTGAGCAAGTGAGGATCGAGCTGAGAGCTGAAGGGCTAGCAGGAGTTAACTAAGGAAAGAGAAAAGGAAAAGACATTCCAGACAAAAAGACTAACTTGTCAGAAAGCCCTGTGGCGGAAGGGAGCTTTTCCAATATGAAGAACTGAGCCTGGAGAGATGGGATGAGGGGGAGTGTCGAACCTTTTAGGCTTTGTAAAGGAGTTTTGGTTTTCTCCTAATAGCAATGGGATATCTTCCAAGGAATCTCAATCAAAAGGGAGAGATGGCTCCGATTGGAATGTCATCCCTGGCTGAAGAGTAGAGGAAGCGAAAAAAAGAAGAGTTAAAGAGGCAAATGCAGGGAACCCGACGAGGAGGCTATTGCCGTAGTAGTTCACATGGTGAAAAGAATGGAGCGTTTGTATTAATGATTATGGATTCACTCTTTGAACAAATTTCTGGCAGCTTTTTAGTTTTGAAAGTGAGAAGTTTCAGACTCTCACTGAGGTATTCTGTAGTTTTTTCACTCTAAAAGGAAACTAGTAGAGTTCATGTAACACACACTAATGCCTCTTTACATTTAACTTTAGTATGTGATAGCTGAAATTTCCAGCTGTGATAAATTGGGAAATCCTTTGATTTAAAAGAAAAACAAAGGCGGGTGAGGGTGAGAGTATATGCCACGGTGTGTAGAATCCTTTAGACTCTTAAGAAGACACAAGGCGGCTGGGCGTGGTGGCTCACGCTTGTAATCCCAGCACTTTGGGAGGCCGAGGCGGGCGGATCACGAGGTCAGGAGATCGAGACCATCCTGGCTAACACGGTGAAAGCCCGTCTCTACTAAAAATACAAAAAAATTAGCCGGGCAAGGTGGCGGGCGCCTGTAGTCCCAGCTACTCGGGAGGCTGAGGCAGGAGAATGGCGTGAACCCGGGAGGCGGAGTTTGCAGTGAGACGAGATCACGCCACTGCACTCCAGCCTGGGCGACAGAGTGAGACGCTGTTTCAGAAGAAAGACACAAGGCAAGTTGGTTGTCGATACCTGGAAAAATTGACATGTGATCTTTATGTTTCTCCTTTTTGACAGATTAGCTTTGAAGTTTAAATCCAATGGAGAAGACTCAAGAAACAGTCCAAAGAATTCTTCTAGAACCCTATAAATACTTACTTCAGTTACCAGGTAATACTTCACTTACAGTCCATATAGGGTCATCACATTGTCACATTTTATTTTTAAATTGCAGGTAAACAAGTGAGAACCAAACTTTCACAGGCATTTAATCATTGGCTGAAAGTTCCAGAGGACAAGCTACAGGTATTAGGCAACTCTAACCTCATTAATCCCCACAAATAAGTGAAATTTTCAATTTTTTTATTAGATTATTATTGAAGTGACAGAAATGTTGCATAATGCCAGTTTACTCATCGATGATATTGAAGACAACTCAAAACTCCGACGTGGCTTTCCAGTGGCCCACAGCATCTATGGAATCCCATCTGTCATCAATTCTGCCAATTACGTGTATTTCCTTGGCTTGGAGAAAGTCTTAACCCTTGATCACCCAGATGCAGTGAAGCTTTTTACCCGCCAGCTTTTGGAACTCCATCAGGGACAAGGCCTAGATATTTACTGGAGGGATAATTACACTTGTCCCACTGAAGAAGAATATAAAGCTATGGTGCTGCAGAAAACAGGTGGACTGTTTGGATTAGCAGTAGGTCTCATGCAGTTGTTCTCTGATTACAAAGAAGATTTAAAACCGCTACTTAATACACTTGGGCTCTTTTTCCAAATTAGGGATGATTATGCTAATCTACACTCCAAAGAATATAGTGAAAACAAAAGTTTTTGTGAAGATCTGACAGAGGGAAAGTTCTCATTTCCTACTATTCATGCTATTTGGTCAAGGCCTGAAAGCACCCAGGTGCAGAATATCTTGCGCCAGAGAACAGAAAACATAGATATAAAAAAATACTGTGTACATTATCTTGAGGATGTAGGTTCTTTTGAATACACTCGTAATACCCTTAAAGAGCTTGAAGCTAAAGCCTATAAACAGATTGATGCACGTGGTGGGAACCCTGAGCTAGTAGCCTTAGTAAAACACTTAAGTAAGATGTTCAAAGAAGAAAATGAATAATGTTAAGCCATTCTTGATTGGACCTCATAGCTTATTTTAGTTAATCTTTTTTTTGTCTTTTAGCCTTACCACCTTTTAAAAAATTTGTTATTCTCCAGAAACAGTAAATAGGTGAGTAGGGGTGGTGCAAGTGAATTCGTTTTCATTTAGAAGCCCCTCTGTACAGATAATCAAAATTCAAAGTTGAAAGAATCAAAAGCAGCCACAGTTATGTAGGTCTGATTTGAATGTCATAATTGCAGTGACAGGACATTGCCACCAACTCTATCCTACTACCATCAATGTTGTGTTTATTCCGTCAATAAAAAAGACTTGCTTCCAGGAATTTTTATCCATACACTTTCTAACTGTACTATCTGGGCAGTTCCAAGCCAGTTTCTATTAGCTAGCTGGACCAAAGACCACAAATCTCTTTTTTTCCTAAACGCTGCTGTAAGGAATATCTCACTTTTCCCCCCGGAAACACCCTCACTGAAGTCTTCTATGAAAAGGCTGATAATGGGCTGGGCGCGGTGGCTCACGCCTGTAATCCCAGCACTTTGGGAGGCCGAGGCGGGCAGATCACGAGGTCAGGAGATCGAGACCATCCTGACACGGTGAAACCCTGTCTCTACTAAAAATACAAAAAATTAGCTGGGCGTGGTGGTGGGCGCCTGTAGTCCCAGCTACTCGGGAGGCTGAGGCAGGAGAATGGTGTGAACCCAGGAGGCGGAGCTTGCAGTGAGCCGAGATAGTGCCTCTGCACTCCAGCCTGGGTGACAGAGCGAGACTCCGTCTCAAAAAAAAGGGCTGATAATGATAAACAGTGAGCACTCCGGTCCTTTTTCTTAGGTTTTCCTTTTTTCCTTCCTCTCCACCCCACAAGTTTTGCTTTTTAACCAAGGTGTCTCTGCTTGATGAAATTCACATGCTAGTCTAAATCTTTTTTTCTCCCTTGTAACATTTATGTGCCCCAAACTGGTTAGTATATGGGTACAGCATTCCCTTTCCAATTGGGAAGCGGAAAAAGAGAGTATGGGATATTTTAGAAGGGAGCCTTTGAACCTTATTATATTTCCCCATCATTGATAGTGACAATCTTAAAAGGGTTGTTTTCTTACCTTAAGTACAAAAGCATGGAAAAATGCGCTTTTCCTTCCCGCCCACATCACCACCCCGACTTGAAGACAGTAGGTGCTTGAATGGAAAGTGAGTAGGCATCTTTAATCGCCCTGATTAAAGGAAAGTGTTAGCCTGAGAGGGCCTGACTGAAAAGTAACCAAAGGCTTAATATCAAACACTAATTAGCTTTTTAGTGCCTTAACCCTGACCTGGTTACCAGTTTTCTGTAGTTTCTACACCCAAGCCACTGAAGTCATCTGTGGCCCAAGAGGTAGGACAAAAAAAAAAAAAAAAAAAGCTGATTTCAATATTTGATTTGTTGACATCCCAAAATGAAAGTTTTATGTTTCCCTTAGAAACATGTTTTGCTTGGTTCTATAGTATGTTACTTAGGATCTATTTACCATATATTTGTATGAGAAATCCTCACCCAAGCATTCAACCTAAATCTTTGAAAAGTTGGGTGCTGTCTTTAGTAACTTTTAAAATAGTTTAAATCTCCCATTTTAATAGTGATAAGGAAACCTGTTAAAATCATGGCTATTGATGTTATAGTATGGAAAGTTGAACTTTATGAACCCATACTTTTAAAAAGCATTTTTAAAAATCTAACACTGACTATAGAAACAAATTAAAATGTCTACCTTTAAGTATAAAAATTGCTTAAGTAGATTTGTTCCTTGCCTATCAA